CAGTGCGTGACCTCTGGAGAAGCTTGGCCGGAGCAGCCCTGGGGGGCAGCCAACTGCTGGGCAGGGGCTCCGGTGGCCCATTTCCCATGACAGGCGGCCTGGCCGGGAGGCAAGCATAGTTCCCACCACCTGGTCCCAGCTCCCCAGCTCCGGGCATTCAGATGGGCTCGTGGCCACCAGGCCGTTGGGTCCAAGGCGAGTTCCGGGCATTCAGATGGGCTCATGGCCACCAGGCTGTTGGGTCCAAGGCGCCCTGTTGCTTATTCCAAGGGTTGGCAGCCAGCAGGGTCTGAGGCCACCAAATAGAAAACGTGTCCCAACTCAGACCCCCTGGCCATGGGCAGGCGGCCTCGGCTCACTCCTCTCCTCTGGGTCCTTCACCCGCAGTGAGGACTCGGCGCCCAGCACCTTCCTGTGCAAGAAGTCAGGGAGTTCAAGACGAGATCAAGGCTGATCCAGGCCTTGCGCGGCTCCTGCTCACAGGATCCTGGGGACCGTTTCAAGAAGAGCCTCAGGACACGGAGAATGCTCAGTCTCTCTCCTGGCTGTCCCCGCCAGGCAAGAGGGCCCGGGGGTGGAGGGAATCCAGGGGACACGGTCCTCACCCCACTGTCAGCGCCGGCAGACCCCAACACTCATCCCCCAGCCCCAGGCACACAACCCGCCCTGCCGCCCCTCGCCAGGCCCTGCCGGGTGTCCACCCTCTGAGGTGGCAGGTGGGGGAGGAGACATGCTGGGGAGGGGCCCAGGCCTGGGCGGCGCGGCCCTTCCTTTCACTCCCCTGCCAGGCAGTGCCTGCGCCCACCCTCACCCCCACCACCCCCCCCGACCCCCCGCGGGCTGGGAGGAAATGTAATGAGTGCAGGGCGGTGTCTTTGGTGCTGCTGGGGTGGAGTCAAGGGCCAGATCCCATTGTGAATTTGACAGAAAAGGAAACGGGCTCCGAGCGCAGGTGAGGCTCAGCCAGGGCTCCGCGGCTCTCACCCAAGAGCTGAGCTCCAACCTTCCTGGCCCGGCTCCGTTTCCCGAGCTGTGGAAAATGCCTGTCCACCCGGCATGGCTGGGTAGTGCCTGCCTCCCCCACGCCAGCCACGGGCCGGCTCCCCAGTCCTCTGTGGGAGGGTTGCTGGTCTCTGTTAAAAGCCCCCCGGGTGACGTGCATGCCGCCAGGGCCTGTGCCCCCGGGAGACACTCTGGGGAGGGGCCACCACAAGGAAACCTCAGTCCAAGCTGTCCAGCGGAGGCTGGGCATGGCTGTGCCAGCACAGGAAGGCAGGTAGGGGTCTCCGGGGCAGGCAGCTCTCCCTCTGGCCCAGCCCCCTGTGTGAAGTGCTCAGCCTGGGTAGGAACGTGCTTCCCACTCAGCCTCCTCCAAGCCGCTGGAGGTCCCGCTGGTTCCCCAAATGGCTTCTGTCCTGAGCCGTGGGCTCCTGACCACGCACCTACCTTGCACGGTCTGAACAAGAGTCTGTGCCAGGGACCCCGCTCAGGAGGGGCACAGAGGAAGCCAAGGGCCCACACAGGTGAGGGGGTCTCAGGTCTGGGCCTCACCCAGCCCAGGCTCAGCAGCAGCCTCAGAATTTCCTGGCATCTGCTTGCCTGTGTTGCAACCCAAGTGGGGTGTGCATGCCGCCTGAGAGAGAAGACACTCGGGGAGGATTATGTAAGCGCTTTCCTCCCCAGCACAGGGCCGTCTTGGGCACATTGCGACCAGACCATGTGCAAAAGCACTCGGGAGAGTGGCAGGAGCTGACCCACCAGAGAGGGATTAACCCCTTCCGGGATGCTGGCGGCTTGTCCTGGGGAACGTGGGGCTGGTCAGGATTGCAGGACACGGAGGGGCGGAGTGTGAATGTGGAGGCACCGGTGCTGCGTGATTTTCCACAAGTTGTCTAACCTCTCTGTGCCTTCGTTGCCTGACTCGGCTGTTTCCAATGCAGCTGATTTTAACAGCACCTGTTTCATGAGGCCACAGCCAGGATTCTGGGAGGCAAAGCACAGAAAGCCCTCA